GGATGAAAGAGTGAAGGAAAGAGCCGTGGTGCTGGTGGGGGAGGAGCGGGGCCGTGTGGCTGCCAGTGGTCACCCGCCCCACCAGCTGCTCACATGGGGCCTGGGCAGGCACCTGCACCTCCACTTCCTCCCCTCTAGACCAAGAATGAGAGAACTCCCAAGAGAGGCCAGCATAGGCGCCTGTGTCCCCTGCAGGCACCCACTGGGGACTTAGGCTCATCTCAAACACTGAGCCGGAGCAGGGTGCTCCCTGGGCCAGGGCCCTGGTTTTCAGAAGGCTTGCCCAAGGTCACAGAGCCAGGGGCACCGCAGGGGCCTCCCCAGGGGCCTCAGACTCCTCATCCACAGCCCCCATCTGCGCCCCACCTGGCATGTCCACCCTGGGGCCCACAGTCTGGGGGATGCCCCCCTCTCCTCAGCGACTGGCTCCAGCTTTCCGCAAGACAGTCGTTCAAAGGAGCCCCCCAGCGCCTCGCCATCAAAGCCGGGAGGGGCCACCTTAATCGTCGGTGTGGGGACTTGGAAGGGAGCTGGGATCATCCCGCTGCACAGAGCCAGCTCCATAATTCAGTTTTAAAGCATGAAAAAAGGGAGTTGATGAAATTCCGCTATCAGCGCCAAGCCAATATGCAAAATATCTCACCCCCAATCAAATAGCTATTATGTTTTCATTTCCATTTCGGCGTCCGGCTTAATGAGCAGGAGACGGATGGGCGCACGGGTGTCTGCTGGCTGTGATAACCAAGGGGCTCCGGGCACCACAGGGGCTGAGCCCAGTGCTGCCCTGGCCGCCAATGACCACAGCCATAGCCCGTGGACACCTCCAGGCAGGTGCAGCCTTGGCCACTGACCTCTGCCAGGCCAGGCAATGGGGCTGACATCACCCTCACTGCAGGTGGTCCCAGGGCGAGGGAGGCGTGGGGTCCGTGTCTGGCTCGGGGAAGGGCTACGTGCTGGGTGCAGGTCTGAAACCCAGCCCCAAGTTCCTGTCCCACCACCCCCACCCCCACCACCGCTGCCTCCTCGCCGGGGGCCGTGGACAGGGCAGCTCGCAAGTCGGCCTTGCTGGGCCTTGGTTTACTCACCTGTAAAGTGGGAATGACCTGGCTTCCCACTGTGGGTATTGGGATGTGGTTGGCGAGTGGGATTTCCACGATGGCTGCCCCCAAGGTCCTGCTTACGCTACTCCACTCCACCCTGCCACAGCCGTCACCGAGTCCCCGTACTGTCCTCATACCCCCTCCTCCATGCACCCTGTCCCCCTGCACTTTCCTGACCGCCCCTACCTGCTGAGGTCTGTGTGGGCTGCCACCCTCTACACCCCAGGTTCCCCATCTGAAATGAAATTGGAAGACCATCTCGCTGGACTACGTGGGTGGGGGCGGTTAAGGGTGGGCATTTGTAAAGTGCTGAGCACCGCCCGTCCAGTCTTAACCATTCACACCCTTGCCCATTTCTCAAAACCTGTGCTAGCCACAGTTCATGTTCACTGAGCACCTGCCCTGTGTTGAGCTCTGAGGACGCGGGCAGGCTGCACGTTTCATCTCCTGAAGTGGGAGCTGCTGTGGCTTCCATCTGTAGACCGGGAAACTGAGCACAGAGAGTGGAGTGACTTGCTCGAGGTCACACAGCAAGGACGCAGCAGCTGTCAGCCTGCCTGGCCGTGGGTTGGCCTGCTCCAGCTGTTGGCATCACTGGGCAGAGAGAGGGTCCCCAGAGAGGCTAGGGGGGTTCTTTGCTAGCCCCGGGCATGGGGAGAAAGCAGCAGAGAGCAGCTGTGGCTCACAGATGCCCCCAGCCACTGGGGGCCCAAGTGCTCTGTCGCCCACCTGGAGAGTCCCCACGGACCCCAGGTGGGCCACAGACGAGACCGGTGCTGACTTAGGGGCTCGGTGGGGACCAGGCAGCTGCTCTCAGACACCGAGGCAGGCCCAGGGCAGCATCCACCTCGACACATCCTATTTGTGGGCTGACAGTTGTCTCCTGCATTATCAGAGCCGTTTTAATTGTGCTGGAACTGAAATTAGCCTGGCAGCCTCTTTCTCCACGCTCATCACCACGGCTTTGTGTGGAGCAGGAGCCTTTGTTCTTGTGTAAATAGGAGAACCCATCACCATCCCAGCACCTCCCTGGGTGTCTGAGGCCCACCTGGGTGGGGTATGGAGAGCCAGCCCACCTTCCTGAGGCTGCAGCAGGTATGCACAGGGCTGTGTCTCCTGTGGGCCCCAGCCCCAGTGCTCTGGTCCCCGAAGTCCCTGAAGGCAGGTGGCCTCCAGCCCATTTGCCAGAGCAGGTCACTGAGGCCCTGATGCCCTACAGCTGCTCAGCAGGAGGAAGCACAGCTCCTGGGCAGCCCCTCCCAGCTCCATGCCAGCCACAGAAAGCCCGGGCCTCTAGAAGGGGGAGGAGCCGGGCTGAGCTGATCGTTCCGCGTGCTCCCGCCAAGTCGGGGATGGCCGAGCACCTCCTGACCTTCTGGATGGCACTGCCTGCTCAGGGCCGACCCCAGAGGTGGGGAGGGGAGGCCTCGGTGGCTGCTTTTCTGCCCTGGCGTGTGCTGAGGGAGGGCACTCGGGTTGGGCCTCCTGTCCCAGGGGCAGGAGTTGAACCGGTCAGGGGTGGCCCAGCCTGCCCTGGAGCCTGCCCGTGTGGGCGCTTTAATGGGAGGCTGTGAGCCCTCGCCTGGGGCTGGCTCCTGTGTGGTCTGAGCCCAGCCCCCTCCTATAATTACAGCTCTGAGGTGCTCTGAGGAGGCCGGGACTCATGGGTCCCAGCTAGAGCCCCAAAGGCTGCAGCTAGGAGAGTCCAGCCTGCCCCTCCTGTCCAGGACCCCCCATGGCTCCCCGGTGGCACCTGCCCCTCCTGTCCAGGACCCCCCATGGCTCCCCGGTGGCCCCAGGATGAGGGTCCCCTCCTCCCCGTGGCCTCTGAGGTCAGCACGGCCAGGACCCTGCCTGCCCTCAGCCTTGACTGCCAGCACACCCTGGCCCCCGACCTCCCCTTCCTCCACCACCTCTGGCCCCGCCCCAGGGCCTTTGCACATATGGCCCCCTCTGCCAGAGCTGTCTTCTCAGGGGCTGGTCTCACAACAACCACTGTTCCCTCCGAGATCTACCGGCGGCAGCCCCTCCCATCCCCGTGTTTTTCTGTCTTTCTCTCATGGCCCCTTCCCTCACTGCACTTCCAGAACTTGCCATTGTTTTCGGCCGGGGCCCATCTGTTGTTCTCTGACTGTCCCCACAGTGGCCCGGACACCCAGGGCAGTGTTCAGCGATCTGGTGCACCCCTGCATCCTGGAACGGCACCTGGCACCTAGCCCTCGGGTGTCAGCAGAAGGCAGAAAAGGCATCTGCCCCTCCAGGAGCAGTTTGGTTTGACGGCATCAGCCAGCCACAGCCTGCTCATGATCAGAGAGGGGGCTGGAGTCCAAACGCGCAGAAAATCCACCTTCCCGCCTCCCTGCTGCATGGAACGGCGGGGTCAGCCTTGGACATCAGCCTGAAACTCAGTCACAGCATTTCTCCTTCTCTCGCATCTTCGGGGGTCTCTGACATGAGCCTCTGAACCTGGCGTTGGACGCTGGCGGGTGGCACGTTTCTTACTGGCTGGGCAGGTGTTTCGGGCGTTAGCAGGCTCCACCTCCGACCAGCCCATCTCCCTCCCATCTTCTGCCTTTCCCTGGAGAAACAAAGCAAAGCAGGGATCATGAGGGGCTGTGAAGGAGGACAGTGGGGATTCGGAGAGAAGCTCTTGAAGCTGGGCACATGTGGGCGCTTCGGTGTGTTTTTCTGGGGAGGAGGCACCAGGTTTCATCAGATTCCCAGAGGGGCCATGAGGCAAGACAAGCCAGGAACCACCTAGCCAGAGGCGCAAACCCCGAACAGTTCTCCATCCGTGCGGCTTGCTTGCCTCCAGGGATGGGGCGCTCAGCCCTCAGGAGGTGGTTGTTCCAGCCTGCAACGCTCAGGCCTTCCCTCTGGTGTCTTCTGTTCTGCCCCACCCCCACTCTGCCCCATCAGCTCCCCTGACACGTGAACTCAGACACGCGGTTTCCAGACTTTTCTTATTCATTATTCTGCTGTGACCATGGGGCTTGGCGGCCGCAGGACCTGGGGTCTGGGCTCAGGAGGGCCACGGCCCCTCCCACTCCTGAGTGTGTCGGGAGGCTCTGCCCCCATCGTGCTTCACACAGGACAGTAGAAGGCTGGGCGGGTCAGGCCTTGTGGAGTATGGGTGCAGAGGGGGCAGTCGCAGCACGCAGGCTGAGTCAGGGCCTGGGGACCTGGGGAGCAGTCAAACAGGATATGGAAGGGCACCTCTGTCCTCTGTTCACACTGGACACCATCACCCATCACCAGCCCCGCCGGCGGATGTCAGCACACACACCTGCACTCAGCGCCACTCCACAGCCACTGTGGGGTCCGGAGCAGCTGCCCCCGCACTTGGGCCGCGTGGCCTTGTCTCAGTCTGCCTTGTCACCTGTCAGGTGGACTCCTGGAGTTCCCCCACCCCGATGTGTGAGTCTCTGAGGGACCCAGGCCCTGAGGCACTCCACCCCCAGGTGCTGCAGACACCTGTGCCCTGCTTGGTTTGTTCGCTCGACAAGTCTGTGAGCGCCTCCTTTGTGCTGGGTGAGGGTGTCACCCCAGGGAGTTCCCAGACCGAGGGAATGAGTGTGAGGGAAGTGCACGGGGACTGGGCCCCTGGGCGGGGCACTGGCAGGTGATGCCAGGCGGAGGCCGTGGCGACGGCGACCCTCAGGGCCTGGATGGACGCTGGGCCTACAGTACAGGGAGGGCCCACTCGCAGCTCCAGGGCTGCCAGAGCAGGTGGGGGCCTGTCCCCTGGTGCTGGGGGGAGCAGGTGGGAAAGAGACACGGGGTCCGCGGCCCTTCTCTGGCAAGAGTGGAATCCGTGGGCGTGGTGGAGGCCAAGGGTCACGGCAGGTAAGGGTGGGCGGAGGCGACCCTGCAGCTTTCCTCCCGAACCCCCATCGTCTTGTGTCCACAGGTTCCCTCGGAGACATGGAGGCCAGAGAGGAGGTGCAGTTGGTGGGTGCCAGCCACATGGAGCAAAAGGCCACGGCACCTGAAGCCCCGAGCCCTCCCAGCGCAGGTGAGTCAGACTGAGCCCTCTCACCGCGCCTCGCAGGGATGTGACGGTGTTTTCCTCTCTGCAGATGTTAACTCACCCCCACCGCTGCCGCCCCCCACATCCCCAGGAGGCCCCAAGGAGCTGGAAGGACAGGAACCAGAACCCAGGCCCACGGAGGAAGAGCCGGGCAGTCCCTGGAGCGGGCCAGGTAACCACGCGGGTGGTGGGGGCAGCAGCATCGCACGCCTCATGCCTGCGATGTCTCTCTGCAGACGAGCTGGAGCCGGTGGTGCAGGATGGGCAGAGGCGCATACGGGCCCGACTCAGCCTCGCCACGGGCCTGTCCTGGGGCCCGTTCCATGGGAGTGTCCAGACCAGAGCCTCATCCCCCAGGCAGGCGGAGCCGGTAAGAAGCCCCCATCCCCGCCCCTGCCCGCCCCTCCCCACGTGTTCCTACCCTCCCCCCCCAGAGCCCAGCCCTGACCCTGCTGCTGGTGGACGAGGCCTGCTGGCTGAGGACGCTGCCCCAGGCCCTGACTGAGGCCGAGGCCAACACAGAGATCCACAGGAAGGGTCAGTATGACGCGGCACCTCCGTCCCAAGCCAGTCCTAGGTTTGGACACCTGTCTCCCTCCAGATGACGCACTCTGGTGCAGGGTCACCAAGCCGGTGCCTGCGGGGGGACTCCTGAGCGTGCTCCTCACGGCCGAGCCCCACAGCACCCCCGGCCACCCTGTGAAGAAGGAGCCAGCAGAGCCCACGTGCCCGGCCCCTGCACACGACCTCCAGCTCCTGCCCCAGCAGGCCGGGATGGCCTCCATCCTTGCCACCGCAGTGATCAACAGTAAGTGCTGGGCTCTCCGCACCCAGGGCGGCCAGCCTGACCCCGCCTGCTTCCCACCCCACAGAAGACGTCTTCCCCTGCAAGGACTGTGGCATCTGGTACCGCAGCGAGCGCAACCTGCAGGCGCACCTGCTCTACTACTGCGCCAGCCGCCAGGGCACCGGCTCCCCGGCCGCAGCCGCCACAGACGAGAAGCCCAAAGAGACCTACCCCAACGAGCGCGTCTGCCCCTTCCCCCAGTGCCGCAAGAGCTGCCCCAGCGCCAGCTCCCTGGAGATCCACATGCGCAGCCACAGCGGTGAGCCCCCACCCCGGACGCGGGTCCTCAGGCGGGCACCGCTCTTACGCGCCCTGTGTTCCAGGAGAGCGGCCCTTCGTGTGCCTGATCTGCCTGTCGGCCTTCACCACCAAGGCCAACTGCGAGCGGCACCTCAAGGTGCACACGGACACGCTGAGCGGTAGGCACCGCAGGGGCCGGGGGGTGTGTGGGCTGGGCCTTGACCACCTCGCCATGGCCCACAGGTGTCTGCCACAGCTGTGGCTTCATCTCCACCACAAGGGACATCCTCTACAGCCACTTGGTCACCAACCACATGGTCTGCCAGCCTGGCTCCAAGGGTGAGATCTACTCGCCAGGGGCCGGACACCCAGCAACCAAGCTGCCCCCAGGTGAGCAGCCCTGTGGGGGCCACCCCTGCCCCCCTGAGGTGCCACCCCTGCGATCTCTCTGCAGACAGTCTGGGCAGCTTCCAGCAGCAGCACACGGCCCTGCAAGGCCCCCTGGCCTCCGCGGACCTGGGCCTGGCGCCCACCCCATCGCCAGGACTGGACAGAAAGGCCCTGGCCGAGGCCACCAACGGAGAGGCCAGAGCGGAGCCTCTGGCCCAGAATGGAGGCAGCAGCGAGCCCCCGGCGGCCCCCAGGAGCATCAAGGTGGAGGCGGTGGAGGAGCCGGAGGCGGCCCCCATCCTGGGCCCCGGAGAGCCTGGGCCCCAGGCCCCGTCGCGGACGCCGTCGCCGCGCAGCCCCGCCCCGGCCAGGGTCAAGGCCGAGCTGTCCAGCCCCACGCCGGGCTCCAGCCCGGTGCCCGGCGAGCTGGGCCTGGCCGGGGCCCTGTTCCTTCCGCAGTACGTGTTCGGGCCCGACGCGGCGCCCCCCGCCTCGGAGATCCTGGCCAAGATGTCCGAGCTGGTGCACAGCCGGCTGCAGCAGGGCGCGGGCGCGGGCGCCGGCGGCGCGCAGACCGGGCTCTTCCCCGGGGCCCCCAAGGGCGCTACGTGCTTCGAGTGCGAGATCACCTTCAGCAACGTCAACAACTACTACGTGCACAAGCGCCTCTACTGTTCAGGCCGCCGTGCGCCCGAGGACGCGCCTGCCGCGCGCAGGCCCAAGGCGCCCCCCGGCCCGGCCCGCGCGCCCCCCGGCCAGCCCGCCGAACCCGACGCGCCGCGCTCGTCCCCGGGCCCCGGAGCGCGCGAGGAGGGGGCTGGGGGCGCGGCCACGCCCGAGGACGGCGCGGGCGGCCGGGGCAGCGAGGGCAGCCAGAGCCCGGGTAGCTCCGTGGACGACGCGGAGGACGACCCCAGCCGCACGCTGTGCGAGGCCTGCAACATCCGCTTCAGCCGCCACGAGACCTACACCGTGCACAAGCGGTACTACTGCGCCTCGCGCCACGACCCGCCGCCGCGCCGACCGGCCGCGCCCCCGGGACCCCCTGGGCCGGCCGCGCCCCCGGCCCCCTCTCCCGCCGCGCCTGTGCGCACGCGCAGACGCCGCAAGCTCTACGAGCTGCACGCGGCCGGCGCCCCGCCCCCCCCGCCGCCCGGCCACGCCCCCGCGCCCGAGTCGCCGCGGCCCGGAAGCGGAAGCGGAAGCGGCCCCGGCCTCGCCCCTGCGCGCTCGCCCGGCCCCGCGGCCGACGGCCCCATCGACCTGAGCAAGAAGCCGCGGCGCCCGCTCCCCGGAGCCCCGGCACCGGCGCTGGCCGACTACCACGAGTGCACGGCCTGCCGCGTGAGCTTCCACAGCCTCGAGGCCTACCTGGCGCACAAGAAGTACTCGTGCCCCGCTGCGCCACCGCCCGGCGCGCTCGGCCTGCCCGCCGCCGCCTGCCCCTACTGCCCCCCGAACGGCCCGGTGCGCGGGGACCTGCTGGAGCATTTCCGCCTGGCGCACGGCCTGCTGCTCGGCGCGCCCCTGGCCGGCCCGGGGGTCGAGGCCCGGACGCCGGCCGACCGCGGCCCCTCGCCCGCTCCCGCCCCCGCCGCCTCCCCGCAGCCCGGGTCCCGTGGCCCCCGGGACGGCCTCGGCCCGGAGCCCCAGGAGCCGCCGCCCGGCCCGCCCCCGTCCCCGGCCGCCGCGCCCGAGGCCGTGCCGCCCCCGCCGGCGCCCCCCTCCTACTCGGACAAGGGCGTCCAGACTCCCAGCAAGGGCACGCCGGCGCCGCTGCCCAACGGCAACCACCGGTACTGCCGTCTTTGCAACATCAAGTTCAGCAGCCTGTCCACCTTCATCGCCCACAAGAAGTATTACTGCTCCTCGCACGCCGCCGAGCACGTGAAGTGAGCGCCCACACTACAGCCGCAGACGCTTTGCACGCCCCGCTGCGATGCGGGGAGGGGGCCGCCCCCAGGCCGCACGGACTGCCGCTCCTGGGAACCCCGCCACGCACAGGCCTCGGCGGAGGGGGCCGCAGGGGGCAGCGCCCGCCTGGACCCTTGGCACTTAATAAAGAAGTTCAGTTTGATGAGCATGGTGGTGGGCCAGCCTAGTTCTCTGAGCCAGCAGGCACACGCAGCCAGTGTCACATCCAGCCCTGCTGTGTACACAGGCCACTGCGGCCCGGAGTGGCTGGGCCCCTGCCGGAGTTACACCACTGGGTGCTAAGAGCTAGACCGAGCGTCAGGTCGGAGGCCACAGCACACACTGAACCACTGCAGGGCCAGCCGCTCTGGGCCTACCCCACCCCAGCCCTGTCCATACCCCCCTAGGGAGAGCAGCCTCCACACTGCTGACCCTCTCCACGGTCTACTTGGCCGCCAGACACGGAAGAGAGGGGCACTGACCTGGCTGGCCATCCCCCAACCCTGCATGGTCCTGGGGGTCCGATGTCCCCCATCCAGTCACAGACCACCAGGGATGGCAGGGGTGGGGGCGCCCTGGGGAGGATGAAGCCCTGTGGTGGCCAAGGCTGGGGGAAGAACAGGCGAGTAGGTGGACAGGAGAGGGAGACCGAGGCCGAAGCATTCCCTGGCCTCGAGGGGGTCCTGATGCTCACTGGTGGGTGCATCTCTCCCTCAGAGCCAGGGCTGAGGACAACCGTGTGGTGGAGTCACCTGTGGTGGCTGAGTCGGTGCAAGGGTCAGGGCACCCCCACCCCCCGTCTTCCCTGCCCTGCTGGGCTGTATGGGCCGGCCACACTGAGGGAGTACTTGGCTGACCGCGTTCAGCCACGGTGTCACCGTGCCGTTTGCAGCTGGGTGGCTGTGGGCAGCCTCCAGCGTGCTTTCTCACTGGAGAACAAAAACACTCTTCTATTCCCAACGTCACTTTATTTTTTTATTTTTGGGTCTCACTCTCTTGCCCAGGCTGGAGTCCCTGGGATACTCACGGCTCATTGCAGCCTTGACCTCGTGAGCTCAAGTGATCTTCCCACCTCAGTTTCCTCAGTAGCTGGGGCTACAGGTGTACACCACCATGCCCAGCTAGTTTTTGTGTTTTTTGTAGAAATGGTGTCTCCCTATGTTGCCCAGGCTGGGCAACCCTATATTTTTTAGAGCTAAGGTCTTGTTCGGTTCCCCAGGCTGAAGTTCAGTGGCACGATCATAAGTCACTGCAGCCTCAAACTCCTGAGCTGAAACCATCTTCCTGCCTCAGCCTCCCAAGTAGCTGGGACTACAGGCTTGACCCACCACACCTGGCTAACTTTTAAAACATTTTTATAGAGACAGGGTCTTCCTGTGTTGCCCAAGATGGTCTCAAACTCCTGACCTCCAGTGCTCCTGCAGCCTCAGCCTCCCAGAACATTAGGATGACAGGCGCGAGCTACCATTCCCAGCCCATTTCCAACTCTACTTGAACTAGCTGCATTTTTTTCAGCTTTGCCCAGCAGCCCTGGTGAGTGCAGGCAAAGAAGGCAGCGGCCTCTTGCCTCAGAAGCCCGAGGCACTTCCCAGCCAGTCCAGGGCTCGCTCTCCTGCCCGCAGCTCGTGGGCCTGGGTCTGCAGCGCTTTCAGTGGTCTCTGATGTCTTTGTCCACCTGCCCACTAGGGTCTGGCCAGATGGGGCCCGTAGCCAAGGCCAATGGACAGACATGGCTTCCACCCCCTCCCAGGGACCTGAGCTCCAGGGAAGGCAAGCAGCCTTTTCCTCACAGACACCCCTTCTGTTGAAGACCAGGTGATAGCGGGGACGGGAGGCACGGACCCCTCAAGTCTGCTCATCATTTGCATTGTTGTGCATGAATTTGCGTGGAGGGTTCAGGAGGCTCTGCCCCCAAGTCCTCCCCAGGTGCGGGCGCAGGGTACAAGATGTTCTAAAAAATAGAAACCTGGTGGGGGGTTGTCACTGTGTGTACATTTAAAAGTAAACTGTTTAAAGGTGTCTAGAAACTACGAATACAGTCTCTGGTGAGTGACAGGTGCTCAAAG